GCAGATCACCTGAGGTCAGGAGTTCCAGACCAGCCTGGCCAACATGGTGAAACCCCGTCTCTACTACAAATACAAAAAAATCAGCCGGGCGTGGTGGTGGGGACCTGTAATCCCAGCTACTCAGGAGGCTGAGGCAGGAGAATCGCTTGAACTGGATAGGCGGAGGTTGCAGTGATCCAAGAACACGCCATTGCACTCCAGCCTGGGCAACAAGAGTGAAACTTCGTCTCCAAAAAAAAAAAAAAAACAAAAAAAACAACAAAAAAAAAACAAAAAAAACCCAAAAGGTACCTTTCTTTTTCTTGAGGAGAGAGGGTTGCTTCGATTTTAGCCAGCCTCTCTTTTCTTATAAATCCAAATCAAATTTAATGCATTATTCATGATATTCTAACCTTGTGTTAAGTCAGTAGTTCTGTTGCTAAATAATAGTTTGCCTTAGATCATTTCCTGGAAAAGTTCGAAGCCTTTTTGTGGAATTGCTTCAACAGTCATCCTTAGCTCGACCCTGTCCGTGTGTTTTGCTTCTGACTTGAGACTCAAGAAGAAGACCTAAGTCATAGTGAGACTGTGAGGGAGCCTGACACTGCCTGCCTTCTTCAATTTAATGCTCTTTAATCTGGCCATTAGCTCAAGGAAAAACAATTAATTTTAGAAGGCCCTCTCCCCTCATCCGCAATTACCTCCTCCTGCAATCGCGAAGGATGTTTGCCCGGAATTTAAACATCATCTCCCAAGGAATGAAATCAGAATAGGCAAAACCGACACTTTCCCAGTTTTCAAGGGTCAGGTGCAGCTGCAAATAGAAGCAGAGATTTTCTAGCAAGCAGTTGGAAGGACCTTCACGCCCAGAGGCCCCTGAAGGGAGGGAGGCGGTTTCCAAGGCAACCGGGCCCGGGAGCGGTTGGCTCCCCGGCTCCTCCCCCTCCCCGCGGTAGCCCAGGGTACCGCCGGACAGCGTCCTCCCGTGCTCCGCGCCCTGATTGGCTGCGCAGGCCTCTCGCTGATTGGTTGCGGCGGATGCCTCGCGGGCCGGTGGCTATGGAGGCGGCGGCGGTTGATGGTTGACCGTTGGCTCCGGGGTGGGGGTCGCCGTTCGAGTGATCTGCTCAGACCCGACCAGAGGGCGCGGGCTGCTGATGCTTGGCTTGGAGCCCGTGGGGGAGACCTAGTTCGGCTCCGCCATGCCGGCCGCCGGGAGTAACGAGCCGGACGGCGTCCTCAGCTATCAGGTAGGGCCCCGCCTCCCGCGCCTCCCGCTCCTATTACTGTGACTACTTATTTGTGTTTAAACAGAGACCAGATGAAGAAGCTGTGGTGGATCAGGGTGGGACCAGTACAATTCTCAACATTCACTATGAAAAAGAAGAGCTGGAAGGTAAGAACTGCCATGCTGTGTGATCAGGGAAAGTTCTCTCCACAGACCTTCTGCTTCTTTCCAGGTCACAGAACTCTGTATGTGGGAGTTCGGATGCCGCTTGGCCGGCAGAGCCATCGGCATCACCGCACTCATGGCCAGAAGCACCGGAGACGAGGGCGGGGCAAAGGAGCCAGCCAGGGGGAGGAAGGCCTGGAAGCCCTGGCCCACGGTAAGGGCCTTGGGAGACAGGGCGGGTGTCCAGAGCAGACCTTTCTCTTTGGTTGATTTCCTAGACACACCATCTCAGCGTGTTCAGTTCATTCTTGGCACCGAGGAAGATGAAGAGCATGTGCCTCATGAGCTGTTTACAGAGCTGGATGAGATCTGTATGAAAGAGGGAGAAGATGCTGAGTGGAAGGAAACAGCCAGGTGAGGCCCTAAAATGGCCTGCATCAAGATCTCTTTGGCATCTAGTTATTTGTAATGCTTTCAGGTGGCTGAAGTTTGAAGAAGATGTTGAAGATGGGGGAGAACGCTGGAGCAAGCCTTATGTGGCAACCCTTTCATTGCACAGCCTGTTTGAGCTAAGGAGCTGCCTTATTAATGGAACAGTCCTCCTGGATATGCATGCAAATAGCATAGAAGAAATTTCAGGTAAGGTTGGGGAAGGGAAAACAGAGCAACTTTCTGAGTGTTCATGTGAGTGCCTGCTTTCCAGACCTGATCCTGGATCAGCAAGAACTGTCCAGTGACCTGAATGACAGCATGAGGGTTAAAGTGCGGGAAGCCCTTCTCAAAAAGCATCATCATCAGAATGAAAAGAAGAGAAACAACCTCATTCCCATTGTTCGCTCCTTTGCTGAGGTTGGCAAGAAGCAGTCTGATCCTCATTTGATGGATAAACATGGTAAGATTATTAGGTGATTTTTCTCTCTTTATACTCAGGATTTTGTTTTATTTTCTCCAAATAGGTCAAACCGTGTCTCCTCAGTCTGTTCCAACTACAAATCTTGAAGTAAAAAATGGAGTGAATTGTGAACATAGTCCTGTGGATTTAAGCAAGGTGAGCAGAGTGGTGGGAAGTTGGCTTCAAGGCAAGTTGTCAGATGTTTCTTTTGGACTTTCAGGTAGACCTTCATTTCATGAAAAAAATTCCTACTGGGGCCGAGGCCTCCAATGTCCTGGTTGGAGAGGTGGATATTTTGGACCGTCCCATTGTTGCCTTTGTGAGGCTGTCTCCAGCTGTTCTTCTCTCAGGCCTAACAGAAGTGCCAATCCCAACAAGGTAAAGGCAAAGATAAAACTCATGCATTCTATTACATAATTTCCTCCTCTGTGTGTTTTGCCAGATTTTTGTTTATCTTATTGGGTCCAGTAGGGAAAGGTCAGCAGTACCATGAGATTGGCAGATCCATGGCCACCATCATGACAGATGAGGTATGTGCAACTTTTGCTTCAGTCTTCCATCTTAACTTTCCTGAGGGTTTTCTCTTCTCTGTAGATTTTTCATGACGTAGCATATAAGGCAAAAGAGCGAGATGATCTCCTGGCGGGGATTGATGAGTTCCTAGACCAGGTGACGGTGCTCCCTCCAGGAGAGTGGGATCCCTCCATTAGAATTGAGCCACCCAAAAATGTCCCTTCCCAGGTAATGTATGCACATCAGCCAATGTGGCTATTCCTTTACTAATTTTGTGGTCTTCTGTTAAAAGGAGAAAAGGAAAATGCCTGGAGTTCCAAATGGAAATGTTTGCCACATAGAACAGGAACCACATGGGGGTCACAGTGGGCCAGAACTTCAGCGCACTGGGCGGTAAGTCCTGGGACGTTTCACAGCGATGCTGCGTGTTAGAAGCCTGTCTGTTGTGTTTCCACAGGCTATTTGGGGGCTTGGTGCTGGACATCAAGCGGAAGGCCCCCTGGTACTGGAGCGACTACCGAGATGCACTCAGCTTACAGTGTTTGGCTTCCTTTCTGTTCCTGTACTGTGCCTGCATGTCACCTGTCATCACCTTTGGGGGACTGCTTGGAGAAGCCACTGAGGGACGCATAGTAAGGACTTTTAACCACTTCTAATGATCCCAATGGACTCAGTGATGACTTTTTTTCCTCTCAGAGTGCAATTGAATCCTTGTTTGGAGCTTCCATGACTGGGATTGCTTATTCCTTGTTTGCGGGACAGGCTCTCACCATCCTGGGAAGTACTGGACCAGTGCTTGTGTTTGAAAAGATTTTGTTCAAATTCTGCAAGTAAGACATTTGTTTTTCTGAAAACTCTAACCATGCGTTCTGATGAACTTTGGTCTTGTTTCAGAGACTATGCTCTTTCATACCTCTCCCTGCGAGCTTGTATTGGACTGTGGACCGCTTTCCTGTGTATTGTCCTTGTGGCAACTGATGCCAGTTCCCTTGTCTGCTACATTACCCGTTTCACTGAAGAAGCATTTGCCTCCCTAATTTGCATTATTTTCATCTATGAAGCAATAGAAAAACTGATTCACCTGGCAGAGACCTACCCCATCCACATGCACAGCCAGCTGGACCACCTTAGCCTCTATTAGTAAGTGTGCTTTCTGCTTATTTTTAAAAATTTCCTCAGGAATCTTTTTAATTTTTCCCCTCAGCTGCAGGTGTACTCTGCCAGAGAATCCAAACAATCACACCCTCCAGTACTGGAAGGACCACAACATCGTGACAGCAGAAGTCCACTGGGCTAACCTGACTGTCAGTGTAAGTCTGGGAGCTGCCAGATGTCCTAGCATCCTTTCATCACCCAGAATGCTTATTCCTCCAGGAATGCCAGGAGATGCATGGAGAGTTCATGGGATCTGCGTGCGGCCATCATGGACCCTACACTCCTGATGTCCTCTTTTGGTCCTGTATTCTCTTTTTCACCACCTTCATCCTCTCAAGCACCTTAAAGACGTTTAAGACGAGCCGTTATTTCCCAACCAGAGTAGGTAGCATGTTCATGCATTTCTTTCACGTCAAAACATGTGTCCACTTCTTTCTCATGCCAGGTACGCTCCATGGTGAGTGACTTTGCTGTTTTCCTCACTATCTTCACAATGGTGATTATTGATTTTTTGATTGGAGTCCCATCACCAAAGCTTCAAGTTCCCAGTGTGTTCAAGGTAAACAGATCTCAGAGTACTTGGTGCACTCAAAAATACAAAAATAATATATTTTCCCCCTTAGCCAACAAGGGATGATCGCGGATGGATTATTAATCCCATTGGCCCCAATCCCTGGTGGACTGTGATAGCTGCAATTATCCCAGCTCTTCTCTGTACTATCTTGATATTCATGGATCAGCAGATCACAGCCGTCATTATTAACAGGAAGGAACATAAGCTCAAGGTAAAAAGAGGTTCTGACCTAGAAGGCTGCTGCTGATGGTGACAAAGACTCTGTTTCCCCACAGAAAGGCTGTGGCTACCACCTGGACCTACTGATGGTGGCCATCATGCTGGGTGTCTGCTCCATCATGGGCCTGCCCTGGTTTGTAGCTGCAACTGTCTTGTCCATCACACATGTGAACAGCCTCAAGCTAGAATCTGAATGCTCTGCTCCTGGAGAACAGCCCAAGTTCCTGGGCATCCGAGAACAGAGAGTGACAGGCCTTATGATCTTTGTGCTGATGGGCTGCTCAGTCTTCATGACGGCTATCTTAAAGGTAATCATCCTTTCAGTCATTCAGCAAATATCATTTCTGGCCTTTCTTGTCCTTTTGTCTTCAGTTTATTCCAATGCCAGTACTCTACGGAGTTTTCCTTTACATGGGAGTTTCTTCACTACAGGGAATTCAGGTATTGTATGGTTCAGCCAGGGCAGTTTCTTCTAACCTTGGCCAAATTGCCTGGTCTTTTAAAGTCTCAGTTTCCATTTCTGTCCAGAGGAAATGGTGTTACCTACCTTTCAGAGCAGGTAATGTAAGAGATATGAATTGGTCTAACAAACCTGAAAATAAATGCCAGTTCCTTCCTTTCAGTTCTTTGATCGTCTAAAGCTCTTTGGGATGCCCGCAAAGCACCAGCCAGATTTCATCTACCTGCGGCATGTGCCGCTGCGCAAAGTGCACCTCTTCACCCTCATCCAGTTGACCTGTCTCGTCCTGCTCTGGGTCATCAAGGCATCTCCAGCTGCCATTGTTTTCCCAATGATGGTGAGGTGGTTTTTAAAAAATAAATTCTTATTTTAATTCACTTTTTTTTTTAATTTTTCTTCAGGTTTTGGCCTTGGTCTTTGTCAGGAAAGTCATGGATCTCTGTTTCTCTAAGCGAGAGCTGAGCTGGCTAGATGATCTCATGCCTGAAAGCAAAAAGAAGAAGTTGGATGATGCCAAAAAGAAGGCCAAGGAGGAAGAGGTCATAGTCCTTGCACCAACTGTATACCTGGGCCAAGATATAATAATGTTTCTTTTTCTTCCAGGAGGCTGAGAAAATGTTAGAAATTGGGGGAGACAAGTTTCCCTTAGAGAGCAGGAAGTTACTAAGTAGTCCTGGAAAGAACATCAGTTGCAGGTAAAACTTCCAAACACCAAGGAGTTTACTTTCTGACATTCACTGTCCTAATGATTGATTTCAGATGTGACCCCTCTGAGATTAATATATCTGATGAAATGCCTAAAACTACAGTTTGGAAAGCTCTCAGTATGAATTCTGGAAATGCAAAGGAAAAGAGGTAAAGAGAACTGTAACATCTGGTTTTTATTTCCTTTTTGTCTAATTGTAACACTTTTATTCAGTCTCTTCAACTAAGAGTCTTTGCTGGGATGGAAGATTTGGGCCGTGTGGTGCCTCAGGGAAGTTCTGGTTACAGAGAAAATGGCGAGTCTCTCAGAGAAGAAGCAAGACCAAGTCTGGCCCTGTCCTTGGTCATCTCAAAGCCATGCCGAAGCATTCAGTTATTCTTGGTGTGCATTGGAAGGCATCCAGCTATCCCCATACCAGCAGCCAGTCACCAGATGTGAATGTGGAAGCAGAAGACCACCTCCTGTTGGTTCTTCTCCTCTTCCTTCTTTTTCTCTTTAGAACGGCCACCATTGAAGACCTAGCTTCCCATTTTCCAGACGTTTTCTCTGAAATTCTCTGCTGGCCTGCCAAGCCATATGGATTCATTCTGCCACTGAGGAGTCCTTCAGTGAGGTCCCTCTTCCTAAAGGACAGAGTGGGGAGTAGGAGGGGAACAGAGAGGACATCCTCTCTGGCTCTCCAGTGCTCTTAGTGTCTACAGGCTCCTAGGCAGCCCTGGGCCTTGGTTTGATTACCTCCCCTGGGGGATGCTGGTCAGACCCAGAGGTTGTCAGGAGGTCAGCTACCAGGAAGATCCATGATCTGGGCATTGGCAGTGCCTGCCACCACAGCCAGGAAGATGCCTCTGACCTGGGTGCATCTCCATCACTCCTTAGCAGCAGCCTGCATAACTGGCAAGAATCTTGGATGATACAAGAGCCAAGAAGGGACATTTGAGTTGTGTCGCTTAGATAGGAAAGGGATCCAGGGAAAATCAACAGTAAGTGAGGATGAGCAGTGTCTCTTGGTTTTCATTGAGGATAGAGTAAGAGATTGAGTTTAGATTGCAACAGAAGGAATTAGTTTAGATACCAGGAAGAACTTCCTAGCCTGAAGATTTGTCATAGTGTCTGCTTTCTAGATATCTGGGAAAGATTTGATAATAGTTGTTTGTGAATAGAAAGGAGGATATGATGTTTTTATTGGCCATTTTGCGGGACTCTTCGACTTCTTGCTGCTGTCTCTTGAGGATACATTCCAATTCCATCCTGGCGAGATCCAAGTGCTTACGTACTGTCTCCTTAGCTGCCTTAGAGTAAACGATCATCAGTTCAATGGACCAAAATCACCTTCAGCCATGTGGTTTCTTCATCATCATGGATTTCTTTTGGTTGACAAACATTCTGGCTCTCAGATGCAAAAAGTCACACTGGGAAATGAACTGTAAGTGGTGAAATTAGTTTTGGTATTTAATTTAAAACTACATTTATAGTTTTTCTCTTCTCTTCTATGTTGCAATGAATGTAAAGTATTTGGGATCCAGTGCTTATAAACCTTTCCTTCCTTTGTGCACAGAATGTAACTAGCAAGCCCATTAGCACCCAGATAATTCTATCATGTTAGTTTCCCATCCTGGAAAATCTTTGTACAGTGGGAAGTTCCCCGATGTGTTTTTCTTTCTTAGGTGAAGGGTTGGCTATATCACTTTATTGAATTTTGCATTCCTTAGACTTTTAAAATATACTAATGTATTCTAGTCTTACTCTAAAGACCTTTGATGTTAAAGGAATCCTTCATTTATTTCATATTCCCTATCTCATAGGGCCACAATTATTTTAATACAGAGATGATTTTCAAAATATTTTAACAACTGGTACAGGACAGATGCCAGCCACTCAGAAGGGATGCCTGCTGTAAACAAGCAGTATGTATGGTTGTACCAATGCCTATTGGCTGAACATTATGCTACTTTCAGATATTAAAATGGTGTTCCTTTGAATCGTGGGTATTGTTCCTGGTTTGTCTCATTTCTATCACAAGGCTGTTTTGGGCACAGCCTTAGCTTCCTTTCATATATATATGGTGCAGACAGGATAGGTCATGCTTCTTGGAACCTATATGGGCATTAAAATCTTCATGAGCCAAAGCTTCACATTTTAGCACTTTAGGATAACTGTAGTAATTGTACTCATTTACCTACCTAATTGGGAAGAATTAAAAGGCAGCCCATCTGGAGGATAAGCTTTCTTGCAGACTTTTCCCTTGTCCCTCTCTGGCTGCCTCCTTGAGCTTGCCACTTTTTCATCTTCATTGTTCCCTGAGAACATCTCCCCTTTCTTGCTCTATCTTGCCCCTCCCATCTTTTCCTGCCACCTCTGTGTGGGGAGGTTGATGACCATTTCACCTCTTTCCCTAGCCTCAGCACAGCTGTAAGGAGTGTATCAAAACTGGGTGAGAGTATCACTCAGAAAAATGCCTCCCCTAACACACGGATGTCTTGTGCTGCCTTGACCGCTTGAGGGGAGGAGCCTTCATTAACTCTGTGTAGTGCAGGTACAGGACCACCTGTGCACTTTAGGGTACTTCTCGAGCTAGACCCTCCTGGATCACTGCGCCTTAGGAATGTTAGCTACTTTTTAAAAAAAATATGATTTGGTGCGTTGTTGGGGTGAACTCCATGGGGAAGATTGTGAGTGAAGATGGGAAGGAATTTGGGTGGTTTTGCCACGAGGTGATGGTTGGGGTTGGGCGAATGGGTTGGATGATCCTGGCTCTGTGGGTGTGGTGCTCGGTTGCCTCCGTACAGTTGCAGTTCACCTTTGTGCATGGTGATTACCAGTCACTCTAGGGATTGTAGGTCCCAACAGCGGTTCCAGCAGCCTGCACAGCTGGTACGAGGACAGCTGGAGGAGGGTCTGATATCCCTGCAAGTGATGCAGGATAAAACTTCCCGGCCGGGCGCAATGGCTCGCGCCTGTAATCCCAGCACTTTGGGAGGCCAAGATGGGCGGATCACGAGGTCAGGAGATCGAGACCATCCTGGCTAACGTGGTGAAACCCCGTCTCTACTAAAAATACAAAAAAATTAGCTGGGCATGGTGGCGGGCGCCTGTAGTCCCAGCTATTCAGGAGGCTGAGGCAGAATGGCGTGAACGCGGGAGGCAGAGCTTGCAGTGAGCCGAGATCATGCCACTGCACTCCAGCCTGGGTGACAGAGCAAGACTCCATTTCAAAAAAAAAAAAAAAAAAAAACTTCCCAATAGGAGGTATTCCTTGATGGCTCTCGAATGCATGAATGATATATCAATTTGAAGTTTCTCGACCTTTCCATCAAGGATCTTGAATTTTTTCTCAATTATGCTTGCTAATGTGTCAAAGGCCAAGTACACTGTATCAAACTTGCCGTCTGTAAGATGCAAGATCAATCTAGTGTTTCAGCCAGTTCACTACTGACATCAGACTCAACTTTGTCCCCTCTCTTTCTTTTCATGCAAGAGACTTTAAGGGTAACCTCTTCAGTTGAAACTGTCTTGGAAGTGCAGCCCTCCTCCTGTGTGGCTAGAGAAAGAGATGGCACCAGGATCTCTTAACGGCAAGTGCTCACGGGGCATGGGTGATTTTGTCTAGTCTGGTCCTTTTGGACGTGGTGATTTCCTGTCATCCTCGTGGTCTGACATTGCTTCTCACTGGATACTGGTTGTGGCCTTTGACTCATTAGCTGATTGTTGGATCTCTTTGTGAGGTTCGATTTTTTAAAAATCCATGGGTCCCTATGGACTGTCACCTGTTGCAGATGATGGTGATTCTCTTCTTTTTTTTGTCTCCAATAGTTGCCTGGACGACTTCATGGGTCAGTCCACATGATTGCAGGATTTCCCATTGTTCATCTGTGAATGTTGATTGGCCAACCTGTCTGAGCTTTCAGCAGATGCATCCTTGAGCTTACTTTCAGGAATTCCTCCTGGAATTGGTTTTCCTTGGTGGTAATTTCTCATGGTGGAGCTTGTTTCTGAGGCATGGTACAGTGCTGCGGAGGCAAGGCAAGGCTGTCATGGTGATTTTCACAGCATCTGGATGGCAAATTGCCTTCACGTAGGGAAACCACATGGGACTGATAGCTTTCTCAAGGGATCTCCAAGCATCTCTGAATTTGGGGATTTCATCAGTTACTCCTGGAATCAAAATGAGTGTGGAGTCATAATATATATTTTTTTTGAGACAAAGTCTCACTCTGTCGCCCAGGCTGGAGTGCAGTGGTGCGATCTCATCTCACTGCAACCTCTGCCTCCTGGGTTCAAGTGATTCTCCTGCCTCAGCCTCCCAAGTAGCTAGGATTACAGGTGCGCACCACCATGCCCAGCTAATTTTTGTATTTTAGTAGAGACGAAGTTTCACTATGTTGGCCAGGCTGGTCTGAAACTCCTGGCCTCAGGTGATCCACCCACCTCAGCCTCCCAAAGTGCTGGGATTACAGGTATGAGCCACTGCCCCTGGCCTCAAAATCTTTAAGGAAGTTATTTATCGTCACAAGTGTTGTCATCTGTGACTCATGGGCCACTTGATGAACCTGAACCATTAGTGGTTGTCCAGATCCTCCAACTTTTTCAGGCAGTATTCCAATCAGGGTTTTACGACACCAGGGTATCCCACCTTTTTTGCAACATAGGCAGAAACACCAAGCTGTGGGTAATTGATGTGCGTGTCACTGATTCCTGCAACAGCTTTGAATGTATTAAATCTGTTTTCAACAGCCCTTGCATAGGTGTTATCTCTCAAATCTCTGTAAAGAGCACTAAGAGTATGTAGTGTTGCATGATATAATCCAAGCCTGTGGGCTGTGTCATCCGGGATTGTTGGAATTTTGCATGTGTCTGTTCCATATCCCGCTGGTAACCAGCTTACAGACCTTCTGTCAGGTTGGCTTACATTATCATCAACAGGTTGCCGTAGTGATGATATGATGCTGGACACAATCATTGTGCACTTTGTTAATTTGGTATGGTGGTGCCACACATTATCACTGTACAGCATTAACAAGGCTGGAATATGGCCCTCTGCTGTAGGGGGCGTGGCACCTGTGACTTGCACTGGAATAAGTAGGAGGCTTTCCCCAAAGGATATGGAGACTGATGTGTGCTCCATATCTTGAGGGGAGCTCTCTTGGTTTCCTTTGGCCGGGTCTGTTAGTTACTTTTGAAGGCCATGCCAACCCTTTTAGGCCATTAAATTTTTCTCAAACAATAGCCAGCCTCATTTCTGCTTCATCTCTGTGGTAGGAACCATTCCCTACTCTTACTCCCTCCTCTTGTCCAACTTCCACCAAACACTCAATCCGAGTCCTGGCTGCTTTCTTGCTTAGGTCTGTGGCTGGTCACTGTGGTGAAAGAGTCAAGGTGGGCAGTGTTTGGGGTAGGAAATGAGTAGTGGTGAAGCAGCAGCAGTGTGTGTGTGGGTGTGGGTGTGTGTGCATGCGTGTGCATTTGCATGTGTGTATGTTGACAAATGAGAGTGTAGCCATAAGATTTCATTGTTACTACTAGTCTTTGTGTACCTATCTGGAGGGACATTAAAAAAATATGGCCATTCTCCCATCTAGGGGGTTCCCATCTCAGACTTCTCTGATAAGAGTAATTTGAGAACAAATACAGATTCATCTATGGGAAAAGATGTTTAAACTCAGCATGAAGGAGAAACAAATTTAGGAGTGGAAAGCAAGGCAGGTAGTTAGGTGATTTCCATGACCACATTTGCTTGGGCCAGGGAAGTGGTGCACCTCTTTTATAACAATGGGAGATTTCAGAAACAGTTTGAGTGTTGGCAGACCAATGCCCTGATAAGCTTGTGGTATAGAGGTAGGAAGGGAGGGAGGCCAGAGATTAGATAAAATGATGGTGGGTGGGATCTTAGCTCTAAATGAAAAGAACTGGACTTACTAAGTGGGTGGATTACTTGCTAGCCATAACTTTTAGGGAAGGGTAGGTCTGGAGAGAAGGTGAAGACCAGCAGAAATATACTGTGAAATTGCCAAATATGTTTGGTTGCAGAAAACACAGCCTGGCTCTTTGTGGCTAGATGTGACTTCCAACTTCTGAAGACAGGATTGCCAAGAGATGTGATCTTTCCACATACAGCTCCTGTCCCCATCTCTTTATGTGTAGAGACCTGGATTTGGGGTAGTGGGGTAGTAAACCATATATTTCCAAAAGATGGTGTGAAGAGTCGTTTCTCTTCGTCTGGGATGTGATTGGCTTTTGTTTTTTGTTTTTTGTTTTTGAGACGGAGTCTCGCTCTGTCGCTTTGTCACCAGGCTGGAGTGCAATGGCACAATCTCAGCTCACTGCAACCTCCGCCTCCTGGCTTCAAGTGATTCTCCTGCCTCAGCCTCCTGAGTAGCTGGGACTATAGGCGCGCACCACCATGCCCAGCTAATTTTTGTATTTTTAGTAGAGATGGGATTTCACCATGTTGGCCAGGATGGTCTTGATCTCTTGACCTCATGATCCACCCGCCTTGGCCTCCCAAAGTGCTGGGATTACAGGCTTGAGCTACTGCGCCCGGCCAGTGATTGGCTTTTAAATTAATCACAAATGTTTGATAAAATTCTGGTATGTGCTAAGTCCCAGGCTTGGTTGATATCTCAGACTATGATAGCTGTGACCTTCAAGAAATTTCTGGCTTGGGGAATCTGTAGTTTCTGGTTGTCCAAAAAAGATAGTTCTTAGTCCTACTTTATTTTCTACCCACTCAACTCTCCAGACTTCCCTCTTAGTAAAGGAATTCATAATTCTCCCTGCATCTTCTCTGTTTATTTCAATGTCCATGTTCTGAGTCTCAAGTTTTCCTGAAGCACAGGAGCAGGCTTGGCCCCAGAGCCCCTGGCTTTTTCAACGAGCATCAGAAATGCTATCAATATATTCTCTCTGTTGCTTTATCAGCTTCTCTAAATTTATTTTGTAAGGAAGTTAGCACCTCCTTCCAGGACTTTAAACAGTTGTCTTTGCCAATTTGTTCCTGGATTTTCCTTGAACTTCTCAGGTTTCCAAGCCACATCCTAGCAGGGCATCCAGGAGCCTTGCACTGAACCTCTCAGCTCTTTTGACTTTCTTCTGGTCATAGGTGTTGGGCCTCCCATTAGGTAGAAGTCCTTTGAGCAGACCCGAAATGGCCAAATGAGACATCATCCAAGTTCCTCCCTCCTTTACTGTCTCGGCTTTTTCAAGCACCCCTTTCACCTCTCTTTTCTGCCTTTTCCTCAGTCTGTCAAGTTCTTTGGAGGAAAGAAGTTCTTGGTCAGAGGTCCTAAAACCACCACCAGCTGGGGGTGCTGAGAATGGTGAGGAGTTGGACAGTCCCGGGGCTTTTTTGAAAGGGGACTTTATGGTCATTTCCCCTGTTTAGGGTGAGGGACTAAGAATTCTCAAGCCTTCAGTTTCATCCATATTTCAATGTAAGCAGAAAAGCACATCTCAAAGCCAAATAGAAATGATTTTCTACTAAGCCTATCCTTTGTGATTCTTGGTTCCCTTGGTCTCTTAATATTAATTATAGAGAATGGGCAGTTGAGTCAGTTAACATCTTTTCATCAGAAAGGAGGGTAATATTCATAACCAAAAGAGATGTAAAGGAAGTATATTACTGCTTGAAGTGTGAAAAGAGGAAAGGAGTGTTATGTGAACCTTTTCAGTAGGGAAATTCAGAAAATGGAATGATTCATCCATAGGCATAATTCTTTTAGGAGATTCTGTGCTCAAAGGGAAGGGAATGGTTTCTGATCCTTCTGAAGAGAAAAGGAATAGCATTTTTCTTAAACCTAACCCAGTTTCAGCATTGGAGAATACAGAACTTTTTCTTCTAGCTGATGGCATTAATATTTCTTGAGAGAGAGAACTCACCCATGGCACTTTTCTGAGCCCAGCAGAAATCAGCGGAGCTTGGGCTTCGCTTAGCAGGTTTGCAATTGACTTCAACATGCAGGCTTTTCACATGTGCAATAATGCTGGAAACAGAAGCACCAAACTGATTGTGCAATTACTCCTTTTGTAGAAGAGGCCAAAATCCTCCTCCTCCTTCCTTTCTCCTATATTCACTCCTCCAGGATCATAAAGCCTCCCTCTTGTTTATCTGTGTCTGTCTGTCTGATTGGTTAGATTTGGCTGCCCTTCCAAGCTAATGGTGTCAGGTGGAGAACAGAGCAACCTTCCCTCGGAAGGAGACAATTCGAGGTGCTGGTACATTTCCCTTGTTTTCTATGTTCTTCTTTCTAGTGGGTCTCATGTAGAGATAGAGATATTTTTTTGTTTTAGAGATTCCAAAGTATATATTTTTAGTGTAAGAAATGTACCCTCTCCACACTCCATGATGTAAATAGAACCAGGAATAAATGTGTCATTGTGATAATCCCATAGCAATTTATGGTAAGAACAAGACCCCTTTCCCTCACCACCGAGTCTCGTGGTCTGTGTCTGTGAACCAGGGCAGGTAATTGTGACACTGCATCTCATAGAACTCTGCCTGCCCAGATTTTTGTGTGCTCACCTCAATGGGTGAAAAATAAAGTCTGTGTAAACTGTTTGTACCTGTGGTGTTCTTTGAGTCCAAATGAA